CTTATGCTCTAGTGAGATGCTCTGATATGGGGTTTAGAGACTACCTAATTTCTTCCTCAAATGAGGAAAATCCTGGCAAGGACTTACTCTCACAAGCCCGGCGCTGCTCATTTGCACACATCTGCATAGATTTGCATGTGTCCTGCTTGTAGATACTTTTAGATTTCCCCCAAATCAGTTGCCTATTTTTAAAGGATAAAGAGGGAATTTATCTCTTCTTGTTCTTGCTCACCTTCCGTCTGTATCCTCCAAAGACACTAAAATAATTTCTGCAACTTTGAACTATAAACAATAACTGTGGTTGCATAGTTTATGCAGATATGAAGCAGTTCCTTGACTGACAATGTGTTTCTCCTCTTAATCTCTATTACAATTCCTAGTGCTGCTCTCCAAACTTCTGAGTGGCGCAGAGAGACATTAAGGTAAAAAAATAAAAATAAAAACAAACCCTCTAGCTGAACAGCCAGGCTCAAATTGCTTAGAAAGCTTCAAGAATTAGTTCACTCTACCTGGACAGAGCAGTTAGAGGCAGTTCCATGGATCTGAAGACCACCTTCCCACTGCTTCCCATCCCAGGGCTAGGGATGCTGTGACTATCTTTGTCTGCTCTCCTTCCTCCAGGAATAAATAACAATATCATCCCTCCCCCAGATCCCAGTTCCTCTATTGGCCCGCCAGGCAAATATTTCATAATGTGGGCTCATCCAATTGGGCATCGTGCCAGAGCCAAACGCCTCAGGTTGCAAGTGTGCTCCAATCAGGCGGGGCGGCCTGGGTGGGACTAGAGGGCTCTCCTTCTCCACATGGGAGGCGGCAGCATTACTCAGGTGGATGGCATCAAGGTGGGAGTTGCTACTTTCTCAGGGCAGAGTAGAAGGGACAGGGCTGTCCATCAGCCAGCTCCGGCTGGCTGAGGCAACCCAGCACTGAAGGGGTTAAGGCCAGCCAGCATGTGTGGCTGTTAATGATTGCTACCCACCAGGGACCTGGTGAGTATTAAAGGAAAACCTTCTCCCTACTCCTCAGTGTGAAAGGAGTCAGGGCTAGAGGCAGCAGAGGGAACAGCAAAGAAGAGCCGGTGAGTAAGTGGTTATCTGTCTGGTCTATGTTTGTCTGGGTGGCTCTGGAACAGAAAAGGAAGCCTAGATATACCCATTCTATCAGCCAGAGTGGGCTTTTGTTACAACCAGATACAAATTCTCAGCTTGAGGCCAGATTCCAGTATCATTACTATTTATTAGAAGGAAATCTTTAAAATTATCTTAGTCCAAGGGAGTGAACTGCTCAGCGCAGAAGCCAGAGATACAAACCATTGTCTGTCCTGATGTCAAGACAATGGTTTTGTGTGGCCACCCTGAGCACAAAGCTGGAGCTGCTAGTCTTCCTCCTTCTCTCTGAGCCATTGTCTCCAGAGAGGCGCTCGGTAGCTCTGGTCAGAAGCAGCGTCGGCCTCTCTTGTGGGCCGATTTCCTGGATGGGGCCACGGGAGGAAGGTGGAGGGGACAGAGCCACAGGAGACTGGCATGGCTGTGCTCCTGGTTTTATCCTTTTACTTAGCAGAGTCAGGTGTGGTGAGATGTAGGGTAAGACAGAACCTGGCGGGGGTGGGTGCAGAGAGTTGCGGGGAGAACTCTTCACTCATTAAGAAGACAAGGTTGTCAGTTGAGAACAAAACTGAAATCCAGGGAGAAAGAGAACCAACCTTTTGCATTTAGATTTCTGTTGCCCCCATTCCCTCAACTTCCCCTTCAGGTCCCTCATCCCTTCAACCTCCAAAACATTTGTGCTCTTTGACCCTGGCACCTTCTAATGACAGTTTTGTGGAGGGGGTGTGGACAAGAATTCCTTGGCTTGGAGGAGGAGGTGGACGCACTGGCTTTTCTCAGCTGATGCTATCTCTCTGTGTGTGTACTCATGAATGCCCACGTGATTTAAAAAAAAAAAAAAAGAGGGAGACTGTCACCAAAAAGGAAGTGCTTACTTTACTCTCCTCCCGCCCCCAGCTAGGAGCCCTTTTGTTCCCTTGCCTCTTTCTTGGGAGGAAAGAGATTCGATGACATAGTGATGCTAGGTTGAACCTAGGGAGGAACTCGGGGCTCTGGAGAGCCTATTAGGTGGGAACAGGGTGCTCCCTGTGCCAGTTTAGAAAGCAGATTCGAGCGATAAGGTAAACCCAACCCCCTTGTGGCTTTCAGCTGTGGTGCTTCCTCTGGCTGGGCTGCCCATGGGCAAACAGAAACCAGGCACAATAGGGGGAAGGTGCCAGCCACTAGACCCAGCAGGGCGAGAGCAGAAGCAGCCAAGTTTCTGGGCATTTGAGGCCAAGAAAGAAGGGGAAGTAGAGTATAGGAGAGGAACGGGGATACTTGTTGTGTTCTGCCTCATATTGAGAGTCAGCCACAAATGTGACTAGCCAACCTCCATCCCTACACTCCCAGGAGAAGTATACTGGGATTGTTATTTCCAGGCAGGGCAGGGGGGCTTCATGGGGGATGCAAACTGTGCAGTTGCCCCACATGCTTGGTTTAATGCTCTGCTATTGCTGTCTTGAAATCCTTAAGTTTTGCACAAGGGGCCCGCAAATTGTGCAGCTGGTCTTATTTCCTGGCCCAGCCAGAAGTTGCAGGTGCAGAATAGTTGCTCATATACTCCAACAGGTGTAGGCAGGCTCACCTGTTACTCAGGTGTCACTTATGGAGGCCGGCTTCTGTCCCGGCTGGCACCTGTGCTGCATCCCTTTCCCTTTCCTCCTCTCTGTTCCCCTCCCAGAGTACTCTATTCCTCCTTGTCACAGCCTCCATGCCCAGTCTTTCTTCACGGCTGCTGCGTGGCAGGACAGGGGTGGGAACAGCAGTGTCCCTTGTCTGACTGCCTCCCTGCCTTCCTTCTCAGGCCCTCTCTTTTCCTTATCTGGGCTATAGCCAGCAGGTTCTCTAGGCTAGGTCTAGGCCTAGGAGCACCTCTTCCGTTCCTCTGAGATTGTCTTCCCTCCCCTCTGTAAGCCCCGGTTATCAGTGGATGCTCTCTGGCACCTGCTTCTTGTGATGTCTGCTTAGCAACAGGTTGTTTACCTGTGATTTCCATAGGATCCAGGTCTGGATGAGTGCTGGGTGGGGAAGGGGAGGTGCAGGGAAGGAAGAATCCTAAGCCTGCTGTCCTTGGTGGTACTTCCTCTACCCTGTCCTCCTCCATGCCAGCTTCTCCTGCTCTGGACCAAATGGCCCCACAGAAGACCTCCCTTTCCTCCTCCTCCCCCAAGCGTCAGCTAGAGGTTGGCCAATCCAGGAAGGAAAAGGAAAGCAGGAGGGAGGAACAGGTCCTCTGTGTCTCCAGCCTCCTCCCCAACTCTTCTTCCTTCTCCAACTCTTCTCTCCCAGCCTCCTTAAGCTGCTGGATGACCTTTTCCAGTGTTTCCTACCAGGCCAGTGCTGTTAGTAATGATACTTTCAAACTGTGCAGAGGAGTCTTAATGCATGTGATTTAAAAATAATGAGCCTGGCCAACACGGCGAGACCGTGTCTCTACTAAAAATACAACAAATTAGCCAAGCGTGGTGGCCCGTGCCTGACGTTCCAGCTACTGGGGAGGCTGAGGTGGGAGAATTGCTTGAGCTCAGGGAGCGGAGCCTGCGGTGAGCCAAAATCGCACTACTGAACTCCAGCCTGGGATACAGAACAAGAACGTGTCTCAAAAAAAACAAAAACAAAAACAACCAAAAAAAAACCAACAACAACAACAAAAACAACAAAAAACCCAAAAAAACGAAAACAATGGATTGTCCAGATTAATTCTGAGTGAACTTTGGAGTATATCATTTCTGATTTTTAACTTTTTGTTGTTGACAGCAGATTTTCCTTTCTTTTTAGCTTAGTTTAGGTCTATGAGGGAACTTGTATTTACTGAAGACACTGAGCTCATCAGCTGGTGGAAGGATACACTGGCTTAGAATTGCATTTCATAGAATTCAAAACTATTAGAACTGGAAGGTGGCTTAGAGAACATCTAGCCTAGTGCTGTCCAATAGAATGTTCTACAATGATGGAATGTCCTGTGACTATTCTGTCCCGTATGGTAACCACTAGCTACTGTGGCTCTTGAGACACAGTGAAATGTGGCTAGTGTAACTAGGAACTGAAATTTTAATTTTATTTAATTTTAATTATTCAAGATAGAATACGGCTAGTGGCTATCAACTTGGTGCAAATTTAGGATAGTGCTATTTATTGTATTCCCTTATTTTATTAATGATTATAACATTAGCCACTACTAAACAACTCAATGTGCCAGGCATTCTTCTAGAGGTTTTAAATATTTAGTCCTCCCAGCAACTCCAGTATCGTTACATGTTGCAGGTGGGGAAACTGAGACCCAGAAAGGGACAGTGACTCAGTAGTGGTCAGTTACCAAGACTCCTGACTCTGAGACCACCGGCCTTACCCTTTTCCTTAAGGACAATCCACACGCTGTCCATTCCTTGCCATCATGTGCCAGCTTTTTTCACAACTCTCCAGTCCCTTTCCAGATCTCCCTCTTCCTCTCGGGGGCGTCAGGGGAGCTCACAAAGGATCGTCTCAGTCTGCAGCAAGTGCTCTCCTAGGCACAGTCATTTTCTGGCTGGTTCCTTGGGTGGCCCTTGTTCCTAGGCTCCCTTTGGATCCCCCACCAGCAGGCAGCAGTGCAGGGATATCGCTTTGCCCTCAGAGTCCTTGGCAAGCTCCCCAAGTACAGGGGAAGTTCCAGATTCCTTGCTCCTGGCAAAAGGAGGTGTTCATAATTTCCCACAATCCACCTGGCTCCAGCTTACCCTATTACTCCCAGTCTGAGAGAGAACATCAGCTGAGCCCTCCTTGGGGGCCGGAGGCAGAATGGGTCTCCCTGGGCAGGTGAGGAGCAGCACTACATTAGAGCCTGCTGTTGCCCCTCAACCCTTGCTGTGCTACCCTCCAGCCAGGAGGCTCCTGCTCTCCAGCTCTGGCTGGTTTACTGCTTTCCTCTTCCCAGGGCAAAGCTTCTGCTTTGTAGACTCTTATCAGAGTCTGGCTGGCCAGTAGGGAGGGGAGGGACAGGAGGGGGCATGAAGCAGATGCACTGTGCACACTGATCCCGGCGAGAGGGATTTGAGGCTGAGCTCCTGTCTCCTTCAGCCGCTATTCAGCATCCCAACTGGAACAGCACGTGCCCCCTCCTCCAGGCAGTGGTGAGCCTGCTGGCCTGCCCTACAGCTGCTCCATCAAACTCAAACAGTTATTCAGTTCCCCTGTGTGTGAGGTGCTGGGCAGGGGCACAGCAATAAAGGCCAGGCTGTGGACAGTGTTTGTGTGGCTGCCCTTCCATGCCCCTACATCCAGGCAGCTGTTGTCAGACTAAAGTTTGTGGGTAGCCCCCAGCCCACATCACACACAGTCCCCAGACCTGTAGCCCACAGATATTACCAGTGAAAGAGTTTGTGGCTTTCATTACTGTGTTCTTGGAGCAGACCTTGAAAAGCTGGCATCTCCCCCTGAACCATGAAGCTCTCTCCTGCTTTCCTAGGGGCAGGGAGCTCAGATTGGGTGCATCGCAGGAACAGAAAGAAGGGAGCCCAAGACTCAAATTTTTCTGACCTCTCCTGTCACTATAGCTGGGACAATGCACCTCAGCTTCCCTGATTCTAAAATGGGCCTTCCTTGCCTCCCTCCCAGTGTAAGGACCAGAGATTGCATGCGTTTTATTTTTCTCTTCATTCCACATGCCTTCAGAGCATCATAACCTTTCTTCCTCTGCTCTCTGGTCCAGTGGGAGATTTGTGTTGTCTGCTCAACAAGGCATCACTCAATACCATTGTTTTACTGTTAAAATGAGAAAACTAAGATACCAGACAGCTTGATTCTCAAATTGCTGGATTGGGAACCAAGAAGGCACTGGTAGCTTTTGAGGATGGGGAAGGAGAGAGATCAGCCAGCTTCATAACTCTCCAAACACCCACTTTGTAAAATTCCTTTCGTTGGGTGGGGCAGGGTGGGGTCGCTGCTCTCCGTAGGACACCAGAAGCAGATCTGCTGAGTTAGGGATGCAGAGACATGGTTTCAATGACCTTCCATAGACCCGGCGGCGGACAGCTGGGCTGCCTCAGCCACTGAAGGGCAGGGGTTTGAGATTCAACTCAGAGCTGGAAGGCGGCGGGGCGGTGGGGGGGCATAATTAATTATTGCCCTGCCCTGTTACCCCTTGGGATCCGTTCCACATTGCTGGCTGTCAGGAGAAGGCAACTTGGAGGCGAGGGGGCTGGGGCCTTTTTTCTCTGCTTCTGTCTGGCTTAGCTACTGAGGAAAGGCTGAGAGGAGGAAAACCCAGAGCTGTAGGCAGCTGGTTCTCCTTTGAATTCCCCCTCTCTTTAGAAGGGAACAAGAGCACACAGCACAAGGAGGAGCTCCAGGGAGCTGGATTGCCCCAGTTCTCCAATTTGGGTCAGGGTGAAGGAGAAAGTGTCTCCCAGCCTGCCCATGGCAGCTTCTGGGTGGTAGAATCGCAGTTCCCCACAATTGGAAGACACTTCAGTGTTGAGACAGTTAAGGACTGGCTGTACCCGGGAATGATATTCAATAATTCATCAACCAGAAAGGATGCTGGCCTGGAGTCTTGGAGGGCCCTGTGGTGCCAGGCATTAACTCTTTTGTCTCTGGGTCATGGAGATGTGAGGAGGTCTCAGACCCTGGCCCAGAGATGGGGCAGGGACACTCGAGGGACTTGGGGGAGCAGCTTTTCACCCACCAACATGGAAGAGCTTCAGTATTTGAATCACTGGCAGAGTTATGCTATCTACTCTGGTTGTCTTCATTTTTCAGCAGACAGATGGAATTCCCTAAAGTAAAACAACCAGTTTAAAGATGAACCAAGCTAGGGTGGGAGGTCAGGATGAAGTTCCCCTGTATAGTATCCATGTTTTCTCTCATGCACACACACGTGCGTGCACACACATGAGCTTGAACCCGTTACCCTGACTGAAGTACACCTTGTCCTCCTGCCCTCAGTCTGCCATCTTAGGCCTTCCTATCTCCTCTCATAGGAATAAGGGACCACCCAGGCCCAGAGCAGGGGCTGGGAGACACTACAGTGAGAAAATGGGGGAAGGACAGCACCTGAGCTGGAAGGGAAGAAACCTGGACCTGGCCCCCTGATTTGTGATTTCTCTCCCTTGTCCACGGAGCCATCTCTTCTATCTTCTGCCTGTGGTGGGAGCTGAGCTCACGTAGAAGGCCCCCAGCCTTCCATAACTGCCCATAACAGGTTTTGGGATGGGGCTGGGGGTGCGGTGTGGCTGGGCAGAGTGAAGCAGGAAAGGGAGCAGCATGAGTCTTGTCTCCTAGACATGCAGCCGAGTAGCTTAGAACATTTCAATAAACTGGCTTGGGGCAGGGAGGTACCATCTTCTTGACAGTTTGGAAATAACTGTGGCATCAAAGGGGGGATGAGCAAGGGCAGAGAAGAAAGGTGAAAGCAAATACAAGGCTGGGTGACAGCCACTGGCAGCTGGTTCCCAGCACCCAGAGAACTGGTATTTTGATCTTCAAGGAGCACATGGAAGAGAGACAGTAGGGGTTGTTGTTTTTAGAGACAGGAGGGTCTTGCTCTGTTGTTTTTTAGAGACAGGGGTCTTACTCTGTTTTTTTTGTTTTTTTGAGACGGAATCTCTGTCTGTTGCCCAGGCTGGAGTGCAGTGGCGCAATCTCGGCTCACTGCAAGCTCCACCTCCTGGGTTCACGCCATTCTCCTGCCTCAGCCTCCTGAGTAGCTGGGACTACAGGTGCCCGCCACCAGGCCCGGCTAATTTTTTGTATTTTTAGTAGAGACAGGGTTTCACTGTGTTAGCCAGGATGGTCTTGATCTCCTGACCTCGTGATCTGCCCGCCTCTGCCTCCCAAAGTGCTGGGGTGACAGGTGTGAGCCACCGCCCCCGGCCTTTTTTGTTTGTTTGTTTTTGGTTTTTTTTAGAGATGGGGGCCTTGCTCTGTTGTTTTTTAGTGACGAGGGTCTTGTGCCTCAGGTTGGGGTGCAGTGGTGTGATCATAGTTCACTGCAGTCTCGACCTCCTGGGCTCAAGTGATCCTCCTGCCTCTGCCTCTGAGTAGCTGGGACTACAGACATGTGCTACCATGCCTGGCTAAGGCAGTGTTGTTTGGAGGGGTTCCTTCCCACCTGCAAATACCTAGAAGTGCTGCCAGGGCCTGACCCTCTTTGACCTCTTCTTTATGTGGCAGCAATAGGTAGGAAAACAGAGGGCCTCTGATGAGAAGTGGCTAGGAAAGTGTATTTTCTCCTGGAAATGGCAGGGGGAGCTTCAGGAATCAGGTGCATGAAGATGGCTGGAAACATAAACTGAGTTGGTTTTTAATTGGGACAGGATGCTGAAGCAGATAAGCCTCCTTGAAAATAATGATGAGATCCAGATGGGGAGGCACAGAGCAGGAGCCAACCTTCTCCCCACCTTCCCCTCCTCTGTGGCAGCAGAAATCCTCTCTGGAGCATGGACAGTCTCGGCTTGGAATTTGCTAGCTGGGAGAAAGAAGGAAGTGGAAGGGATGGGACCCCCTTTCCACTTGCCTTGCATGCAAACCTCTCTCCACCTAATGAGCTGTAATGCTGGAAGCCAAGGCGTCCTCAGGATGGGGAAGCTGGGCCAGGGCTAATTCTTTGTCAGCAGATTCTCAGGAGCTATGGAAATGAAGCAGCTTGGTGTACAGCAGATAATCAAGAGAGGCCCAGTGGGTGGAAGGAGTGGAGTATTTCTCCAGTCGTTCAATATTGATCACAGTGGGGTTCTGGGCATCCAGCCTGGGAGTGTGTGTGCATGTGTAAACATACATGCCTGCAAAAGATCGTGAAACTTGGATTAATTTTGCCACTCTTGACAGTGTAGTGCCAGGTATACTGCACGTGGAGGCTGACTCTCCAGGGGGATGTTTGGAGATGAAGCAATGCAGAGTTATCTCTATGTGAGGTACTGTAGGGGTTGAGGATGTCTCTTGAACTACAGGAAAGCTTTAAATAGGTGCAGAGACAAAGGCCTGGAAAAATAGAGAGGATCTGCTTCTTTTCTTTGTAATTTATCGCTCTTGAGACTTCCAGAGTGCCTGCCCCTGGCACTCCCAGCCTGTGCCCCATACACGATCTTCTTAAGCCTGGGACTAAGTATTTTTCATTTTTTCGCTCCTTCATCTGGCATATATCTTAATTTGTTTTTAAGTAGAATGATCATAGCCATTATCTCTTCTGCAAAAAATGGTCTATATCTTGCAAGTTTACAGCTATTATTTCATAGAATTAGTGTCTGTGCTGGTGAAGTGAGCACTATTATTTCATGTAGTTAGAAGGTACCTCATTTACACATGAGAAAACTAAGGGCCCAAGAAATAAAGTCATATTCCTAACTCAGGTTGGATCTTGGACTGAATGTTTGGTCCTGCCATGTTTGTTTCCACTGATGGCACTGCCATCAGGGCCACCCTCATTGTGGATAAGTGACCACCTACTGGACTGCTCTGGAGTTTAGGGCTGTTTCTACCTCCACCGCACAATCTCCTTTACCACTTGAGATTTTCCCTTCTCTTGGGTGGAATTTGAAAGGTCCATTTGGGTATGTATTCATGGATTCATAATCATTTGTCCTTGACAAATGGAAGCCTTTTGACATCCCAAAAGGAAGGAGAGAAGAAGGAGAAAACGGATTACCTGTCCTTGTTTCCCTTTTTAATGTTCTGCCTCTTGTAAGTTCTTCTTGATGTCTAACTAAAATGAAAATTTGCCATACTCTGCAGTTTATTGGCAAAGGGAAAGAACTGCTGCTAGACATTCTGTGTGCAGACTTAATTCCTAGGAGTTCAGAGCTCTTGATGAGCAGGGGAAGCCCCTGAGCCTTCCTTCGTTCCTACTCCCTTGTGCTATCTTTACAGGGCATAGGAGAAGTAATTTAACTTGCAGCTTAAGCAAAGGCTGTGGGAGGCCCCTGAGCTCAGCTTGAAGTGAAAGGGGATATTTTTGCCTTCTAGAGGAAGAAAGCTCATTTTCCCAAAGCGCCCCTACCCCCTCCTCCTTCTGTGCAGATGAGCTTAATTTTCTTCCCGTCCTACTGAAGGTGGATCAAAGCCAAGCTATGTATTCAAGGGGGAGCTAGGCAGGGAAGCTGAGTGAGGGGGCGAGGGGGCAGAAGCAAAGCTTCTCTCATGGAGAGGAAGTAATTAATTTTAAGAGAGAGCTAAGATAGGGAAGCCCTCGGTGATAGAATGTCAAACTCCAAATGCAGGTGGTTAAAAATTAAGTCAGGGCTGGAGAGTTTCTATTATTCATTCATTCAACAAATATTTATCGAGCACCTGTTATGTATGGGCAGGAACCTCAAGCCGGCATCAGGAGAGGGCCCAAGAAACTGGATTAGGGACAGGGAAAGGATGTGATCTGAAAACCGAGGCCTCCTGTCACCAGGATAAATCATTTGCAAAAGTCCCACGAAATAGCTGAATATATTGACCTTCTGGATTTAAGATTAAGCTGTTTAAATATCAGCAGCGGTTGACCCCAGTTACATCCTACCAACTTGTCTCATTATGGGTTAAATAATAATGTTGTCCATTTGCTTTTCCATTCACTGATCACATTATTCCCCAATCAAGTTCTTGCTCGATCCAAAAAATTAGATTAGCCCCTTCCTTTCAGTGTCTGTTGTGACATCACAGAATTGCCATAGCAACAGACTGTGATGTCAACAGACTGCCTGGTGCTGCTAAAAAGAACCACGTTGGTCAAAAAAGGAATCTGTCATGTGAAGACAAAATGGAATAATATAGAAAGCCAGAGGAACTGAAACGTGATATCAAAAAGAACATCTTGGCAGGATAAGATAGCAGTGGGTCTGGAGCCTCCTTTGCTAGAACTCTTTACAGAAAACCAAGGAACTTAATGAGGATTGATTGGAGAACAGGCTTGCCTAGAAGCAGGGGGATGGCAGCGATGACCTTCGGAAGGCCCTTGCAGTCCAAGGATCCTAAGACATGAAGGACATTAGGAAAGGGGGGAGCGCTGACCATCTTTAGCCGCTGAAGAATTCAGGGGAATTAACATCGATACAAACCTCCTTGCTTCTGAGCAGATCTGACAGTCCCCAGCTGGAATGTATCATCTCGTGTCTGGGAAGATTTTCAGCCATAAACACACAGTGACCCCCTCTCAAGCCCCATTTGCTGCCCTCTTCCTTGCAAGCCTTGAGAGGAAGCTCTCCTTTAATATTGCCTGAGCAGCCCCATCCTAGCCACCAGCTCTGGTTCCACAGCATCCACGCCCATCTGGTCGACTTGCTTCTCATCGGTAGGACTGCCACACAGGGAGGGAAAGCAACCCCGTGCTGTCTGAGGGGAGCAAGTCGGAGGGACAGGGGCAGAGGACCTTCATTCATTATGCTCCTGTCCACACAGAAGAAGGCTGGGCAGGCTGACCGAAGAGAAGGGAGAACTGCTCAATCAATCTCAGCTTCTCAGCAGCGGCAGCAATAACAGCAGATGAATCGGGAGCTTCATTTAACCCTTATGCCCACAGGATCTGAAGGATCTCTGAGAAGCAAGTTGATTTTCAGCTCAGGAGCCTGTATTGTGGGTTGAGAATTGGGGAGGCAGGAGGACTGTCTCCCTACAGGTCGGGCTGGCATGGGTTTCAGCCGTGCAGATGGGAATGCAGCCCCAGACTCCTTCACCCGTCCAGCTACTCTGCGTCCTTAGCTCACTGAGGTCGGACTACCTGGGAGTGCTACACCTGCTCCGTGTATGCCTGTCTCTCCATTTCAGCATTTTCTCCTTGGGGTGCTGAATGGGGAGGATATCATCCCCTCCTTGTTTATTCTGCCTCCAGTCCTCTGACCAGTAGCATTCTGGCCGAATACCAGGAAGCCACAGGCCTACTAGGGCACCTAGGCGACCCCTACCACCACCCAAGGAGAGTGCCCTCCTGGTTCTCCAGAGCCAGAGCCAGGAGGAGGGAGAACTGCTAGAGACTCTGCCACCAATCACTCTGCATCTCTGCCACAGCCTTACGAGTTGGACCAGAGGACTTACTTCTCAGAGGCATGGTAGGATCAGGGTGGCCGGCGGGTCCTCTGAGGCTGCCAAACTGGGGACGGAGCTGCCAAAAAGATGTTGAAGTTTCGGGCTGATCGACGGGTCAGGTAGGGATGTCTTCCACGGATCATGAGCCAAGTTACCACAACTCTTCTGTTTTTCCCTCTACAGCCACAATGAAAGACGGAACACATTTCTACACCCAGTGACTGGCCAGGTCCCAGAGGAAAACAAAAAATTTGACTTGAAAATGTAAGTGTGTCCCCTACTTGCTGTTTGGGCTTCAATCTCTTTTCTCTGGTCGACTTGAAATCAGATCGACCTTGGACATGTCCAATAAAACAGGTGGGAAACGCCCGGCTACCACCAACAGTGACATACCCAACCACAACATGGTGTCCGAGGTCCCTCCAGAGCGGCCCAGCGTCCGGGTAAGTCCAGCCCTCAAGGCAAGCTGTTGGGCGGACCTAGATCAGCTTCTCTCTCTGCCCCCAGGCAACTCGCACAGCCCGCAAAGCCGTCGCCTTTGGCAAGCGCTCACACTCCATGAAGCGGAACCCCAATGCACCTGTCACCAAGGCGGGCTGGCTCTTCAAACAGGTGAGGCCACCCTGCGGTTCTGGCCACCGTAGGCCCTCACATCTGCCTCTCCCATGTCCCGCAGGCCAGCTCCGGGGTTAAGCAGTGGAACAAGCGCTGGTTCGTCCTGGTGGATCGCTGCCTCTTCTACTATAAAGGTGAGCTTGGCCCTTGGACTGGCAGGGATGGCACACACCCTTCTTGTGCCTCTCTCCCTGACAGATGAGAAGGAAGAGAGTATCCTGGGCAGCATCCCCCTCCTGAGCTTCCGGGTAGCCGCAGTGCAGCCCTCAGACAACATCAGCCGGAAACACACGTTTAAGGTCAGTTGGCCTTCCCTTCCCAGGGCAGGTGGATTCTGTGGGCGTTGGTGTCTTCTCCCAACAGGTGACTGTGTGCTGGGTGGATGAGGCCGAGGCCAGCTCCACACGCTGCCTCTCCCCACAGGCTGAGCATGCCGGGGTCCGCACCTACTTCTTCAGTGCCGAGAGCCCCGAGGAGCAAGAGGCCTGGATCCAGGCCATGGGGGAGGCTGCTCGAGTACAGATCCCTCCAGCCCAGAAGTCAGTGCCCCAAGCTGTGCGGCACAGGTGAGTGCCAGGGAATTGAGTGTGGGGGTGCATCACTGACAGCATCTCCCTTGGCATCCTGCAGCCATGAGAAGCCAGACTCGGAGAACGTCCCACCCAGCAAGCACCACCAGCAGCCACCCCACAACAGCCTCCCTAAGCCTGAGCCAGAGGCCAAGACTCGAGGGGAGGGTGATGGCCGAGGCTGTGAGAAGGCAGAGAGAAGGCCTGAGAGGCCAGAAGTCAAGAAAGAGCCTCCGGTGAAAGCCAATGGCCTCCCAGCTGGACCGGAGCCAGCCTCAGAGCCGGGCAGCCCTTACCCCGAGGGCCCAAGAGTGCCAGGGGGTGGGGAACAGCCTGCCCAGCCCAATGGCTGGCAGTACCACTCCCCAAGCCGGCCAGGGAGCACAGCTTTCCCGTCTCAGGATGGAGAGACTGGGGGACACCGGCGGAGTTTCCCACCACGCACCAACCCTGACAAAATTGCCCAGCGCAAGAGCTCCATGAACCAGCTTCAGCAGTGGGTGAATCTGCGCCGGGGGGTACCCCCGCCTGAAGACCTTCGGAGGTGAGGCATGCCGGCGGCTGGGGTGGGGCTGACTGCCTTCATTACAATGTCCCCTCTCTCTCAGTCCCTCTAGGTTCTATCCTGTGTCTCGCAGGGTCCCTGAGTACTATGGCCCCTACTCCTCCCAGTACCCCGATGATTATCAGTACTACCCGCCAGGAGTGCGGCCGGAGAGCATCTGTTCCATGCCGGCCTATGATCGGATCAGCCCGCCCTGGGCCCTGGAGGACAAGCGCCATGCCTTCCGCAATGGGGGTGGCCCTGCCTACCAGCTGCGAGAGTGGAAGGAGCCCGCCAGCTACGGGCGGCAGGATGCCACCGTCTGGATCCCAAGCCCCTCCCGGCAGCCAGTCTATTATGATGAGCTGGATGCCGCCTCTAGCTCCCTGCGCCGCCTGTCCCTGCAGCCCCGCTCCCACTCTGTGCCCCGCTCACCCAGCCAGGGCTCCTACAGCCGTGCCCGCATTTACTCCCCTGTCCGCTCACCCAGTGCCCGTTTTGAGCGGCTGCCACCTCGCAGTGAGGACATCTATGCTGACCCTGCTGCCTATGTGATGAGGCGATCCATCAGCTCCCCCAAGGTGAGCCACCAGCCTGCCCTTCCTTCCTCATCCTGCTGCAGTAACCGGCCTCATGTTCCTGCAGGTCCCTCCATACCCAGAAGTGTTCCGGGACAGCCTCCACACCTACAAGTTAAACGAGCAAGACACAGATGTAAGAGCAGCGCCCCCTGCTCCCTCCCTCCATCCCTCTCCTTCTCCACTCTCTGGGTCCCTAGAAGCTGCTGGGAAAATTGTGTGAGCAGAACAAGGTGGTGAGGGAGCAGGACCGGCTGGTGCAGCAGCTCCGAGCTGAGAAGGTGAGAAGCTGGGGGTGGCTTTAAGCTGGGGCGCTGCTCATGTCATTCCCCTGCCTTTCTTCAGGAGAGCCTGGAAAGTGCCTTGATGGGGACCCACCAGGAGCTGGAGATGTTTGGAAGCCAGCCCGCCTACCCAGAAAAGCTGCGACACAAAAAGGATTCACTGCAGAACCAGCTCATCAACATCCGCGTGGAGCTGTCTCAGGCGACCACGGTAACCCAGGGAGCGGGGTTCGTGCACCCCACGCTTTCTCAGTGAACGCCTCTTTCCCCCGTAGGCCCTGACAAACAGCACCATAGAGTATGAGCACCTCGAGTCTGAGGTCTCTGCCCTGCACGATGACCTCTGGGAGCAGCTCAATTTGGACACCCAGGTGAAGAAGGGCCCCTGAGCTGGCGGGGATTGATTTCCTTTGACTCACTGTGTGGCTGCTTCAGAATGAGGTGCTGAACCGGCAAATCCAAAAGGAGATCTGGAGGATCCAGGACGTGATGGAGGGGCTGAGGAAGAACAACCCCTCCCGGGGCACGGACACCGCCAAGCACAGAGGTGGGTGCCTCCTGTGCCAGCCTCCTAGGCTGCATTGCTCACCCATCCCCTTGTTTCCCCCAAGGAGGACTTGGCCCCTCAGCCACCTACAGCTCCAACAGCCCGGCCAGCCCCCTCAGCTCTGCCAGCCTCACCAGCCCCCTGAGCCCCTTTTCACTGGTGTCGGGCTCTCAGGGGTCCCCCACCAAGCCTGGCTCCAACGAGGTAAGTTGAGAAATGGAGTAGAAGGTAGGTGGACATCAACCATCTTCTCACCCTTTCTCCCCAGCCCAAGGCAAACTATGAACAAAGCAAGAAAGACCCCCACCAGACATTGCCCCTGGACACCCCCAGAGACATCAGCCTTGTGCCCACCAGGCAAGAGGTAGAGGCAGAGAAGCAGGCAGCTCTCAACAAAGGTACTTTCTGTCCCATCTTCCCCTAGAAGTAATGAGGCCCACTGGCTACTCTGTCTTTCTGCAGTTGGCGTTGTGCCCCCTCGGACAAAATCGCCCACTGATGATGAGGTGACCCCATCAGCAGTGGTAAGAAGGAATGCCAGTGGGCTCACCAATGGACTCTCCTCCCAGGTGGGTACCTCTGCAAGCTCATGCAGGCCTGAGCACTTGTCAGAGCCCTGTTTTCCCATGGCAGCAGGAACGCCCCAAGAGTGCTGTGTTTCCTGGCGAGGGGAAGGTCAAGATGAGCGTGGAGGAGCAGATTGACCGAATGCGGCGGCACCAGAGTGGCTCCATGAGGGAGAAGCGGAGGAGCCTGCAGCTCCCGGCCAGCCCGGCCCCCGACCCCAGTCCCCGGCCAGCCTACAAAGTGGTAATGCCTTCCCAGCTACCCACAGGCGTGAGCATGGTGCAATCACGATGCTGCTGTCCCCTAGGTGCGCCGCCACCGCAGCATCCATGAGGTAGACATCTCCAACCTGGAGGCAGCCCTGCGGGCAGAGGAGCCTGGCGGGCATGCCTACGAGACACCCCGGGAGGAAATTGCCCGGCTTCGCAAAATGGAGCTAGAGCCCCAGCATTATGACGTGGACATCAATAAGGAGGTGAGTGGAGCCAGGAAGGGCTGTAGTGGGAGGGACAGAGGTGGTGACCCCAGCCCCTCCATAGCTCTCCACTCCAGACAAAGTCCTCATCCCTGAACGGTACATTGACCTGGAGCCTGACACTCCCCTGAGCCCTGAGGAGTTGAAGGAGAAGCAGAAGAAGGTGGAGAGGATCAAGACACTCATTGCCAAATCCAGGTAACCAGCCTGGGTGAGCCTCTACTTCCTCTCCCTCCATTTCTGTGTGTCTGTGCCTCTTCAGTATGCAGAACGTGGTGCCCATCGGCGAGGGGGACTCTGTGGACGTGCCCCAGGACTCAGAGAGCCAGCTGCAGGAGCAGGAGAAGCGGATTGAAATCTCCTGCGCCCTGGCGACCGAGGCCTCCCGCAGGGGCCGCATGCTGTCTGGTGAGAGGGGCTGGGCCTCGCTCCACCCTGCCCACTCTTCTCACTCCATTTCTTTTTTCTCCAGTGCAAGCCCTGGCTGAGGCCAATGCTGTGAAGCTCCACAGAGCCACATTCTGAAGCCGTCCTCTGCCCACCTGAGGTCCTGGCTCCCCACCCTGGCCCCCTGCCCCTGCACTCCCATGGGAATGCCGCAGGGAGCCAGGCTGGGGCCATGGGCTGCTGCCAGAGGACCGTGGATACCTCAGTGTCCACACACCCACCATGCCCAGCCCTGGAGCCATCACTACTCACACCGTGGTCCTGGGCCAGGGCCTGAGATGACAGTGGGGAGCACCATCCTCATTAATGTCCAAGTCACAGGGAGCCTCAGCCTTGCCCTGGCTGGGGTTGTGGTGACTCCAGTGGAACATTCCCTGATGGGGGACATGCCGTGGTGGAGAACACACCTGTGGCTATCTTATGTGAGGACTAGAGGTGAAGAGGAGATGGACACTGCCTCTGGAGCCAGCCTGACACCAAGGACAGCACTTGTCATCATCCCTATCCTCGTCAGCCCCACCCTACTGCCTCAGCTGGACCCAGGGCTTTGACACAAACCCAGTGCTTTGCTTATGGGTGCTCGCTGGGGTCCGGTGGAGACTGACCACCCTGCTTGAGCCAAAGACAAGGTGATGAGAGATGGGGAGAGGCCATTGGCTCCCAGAGGGAACAGTGCTGGCTGTGGCTAGAGAACAGCAGGTCTGTGCAGTGTCTGAGGGCAGGTTGGGAAGGGTAGCAGAGAGAGAGAGACAGAAAGAGAGAGAGAGAGAGAGAGAGAGAGAGATCCTCAGAGTGGAAGGAGGGGGAAGCAGCAGGACACATTGGCAAGTCAAGCAGGAAGGAGGGAGATGGAAAGGGGATATCAGATTGGTTTCCCCCGGTGGAGCCTTAGGTTAGTGCCCAGTGCAGTGCCAGACTGTCTCCTCTGCTCCTCCCACCTCATCCCTAGGAGGACCCACCAGTGGAGCACATGCAGCCTCAGTGGAGATGCTTGGTGTGGGGATCTGGGTGAAGGGGGTTGAGTAGCGACTGCCTGGGAGATGGCTGTTAGTAGGTCTGTGCCTGGTGTCTGCCTCGCCATCCTGGGGTAAGGGGCAGAGAGAAGGACTTGTCTTATGTAGGGTGTGGTCAGCCTTGGGGCCTTACCTACCCAGTTCCATGATATTTCTTGCCCTGTTCCCCCTGGAATGTGCAGTGGGCCAGCTGAGAGTACGCCTTGAGGAGGGGGGATGAGGCCTTAATCTGGGAGGCCTATCCCCCTATCCCAGGCATCCCAGACGAGGACTGGCTGAGGCTAGGCGCTCTCATGATCCACCTGCCCCGGGAGGGCAGCGGGGAAGACAGAGAAAAGCAAACGCATTCCTCCTCAGCTCCACCCACCTGGAGACGAATGTAGCCAGAGAGGAGGAAGGAGGGAAACTGAAGACACCGTGGCCCCTCGGCCTTCTCTCTGCTAGAGTTGCCGCTCAGAGGCTTCAGCCTGACTTCCAGCGGTCCCAAGAACACCTACTAATTCCTCTGCACTCCTTCATGGCTGGGACAGTTACTGGTTCATATGCAAGTAAAGATGACAATTTACTCAACAAATATTTATCGAGCACCTTTTATGTACCAGGCACTGTTGTAGGTGCTTAGGATATTCTCATGTTTCTGAGGGATTACAGCCTGGGAGGATTCCACCGATCTTCACTTCTAGCAGGTTTTTTAAACGTGACCCTTGGCTGTATTTCCCATCTTCACAGTTCAAGCACCCCAAACCTGCCCTTTCTCCCCTGCAGACTGGCAGGTGGGATTGGCTCCCAGGTCATTTCCTCTCTCTCTCTTTCTCCCAAGCCTTTCTCCCTCCACAGGAAACAGATTTTTCAGGGCCTTCCATGCCTGCCACTTTGTCCGTCTCTTTTTTTTTTTTTAAAGTAATATTTTTTAGAAATACATGTAAAATACCAAGAAATAATGTCTGCGCCTCTGCCACCTCTCTCTCATCTCTTATTTCATAAAGCTGGCTCTTTATGTTGCTTTACATGCCTTAATATATGTTTTATGGAGATTATACATATTATAGATCTATATATGTAATATATTTGTTTGGATGTCTGATCTTTTCCTACAGTTCCTGCCCAGGCCTGTTTTTCTCTCCCTTATTTTCCACATCATTCCTAGCATATCAAGACCATACCCCTTGCCTTTTTGATCCAAAGAAGGGGAGAGGAAAGACTTATTTTAAGACATCTATTTTATGCTTTTGTTTAAAAAAAGCAAATCTATTTTCAAATTGTGCAATGTCTGAATGGAATTGGCAAATGAGGTGAGGAGATGGGGTAACTGCCTTTAGGTCCCAACCCTGTGCCTGTCCCTCTGCCACAGTGGCTTCCTTCCATCCTATTCCCCAGTCACGAAAGGGCTGGTCCCCAGAGCTCACCCAGAAAGCATCTTGCCGGGGGCAGGGCATTCCCTCGGAAGTCCTGGCCTAAGGATTTTATTACACTGTCTGCTCCTGATGACCCTCTGCGGTTGTCAGGCGTGAATCCTCTGGAAGGAACTGTTTGCAGTTGTATGCACAAAGGAGACCCATGCAGGCATGCACCCCAGATGGGCTGCTAGACTACCCCTCTTCATCAGCCTGCTGGAAAGAGCAGACAGCGTAACAGCAGCCTATGCCAAACAGCACTAAGGATGTCAGTGTACGAGACGGTGCGAAGCCCAGAGGAGGCGGCTTGGGATCCTCTGGGCCATCCCTGGCCCTGTAGCACAGACACATACAAGTTCCTTGGACTTGTCACACTCCTTTTCACTTGATCCCTCTCTGGCCTGGGTCACATTTATGACATCCCCCCTCTGCAACCTTTCTCTCTGGGGGCTGTACCAAAGGCATGGTACCTCAGTCTGGTATCCAGACTGTGAAATCAGCCTCTGGGCCAAGGAGGGTCCTACAGACAAGGTGGCATCTCAACCTCACCCAAGAAACCCCCGGGACTTTACCCCAGCAGGCTGCCACTGGGGCACCGAACTAAGCCAGCTCAGCCTTCCAAGCTGCTTAGCCTTTGTCAACCATCAAAGTGGGGAAAGGGTCTCTGGCCTTGCAAGGATTTGGGCAGGATGGAAGTCTTTGTCTAGGTCTGAAATCAAGGGCTTGGGAATCTAGAGCAGAGCTCCTGGCCAGCGTTTGAAGCCTGGCCTCCCACCTGGGGCATTTACTGACACCCTGTCGCCAGCCTAGAACATCCTGCTCTGAATGAACAGAGCCCAGATGGGGGTCCAGAGCTAAGTGACCCACCTGGGGAAGCTCTGATTATTCATCCAGGGCCTTCTCAATGAGCACATTACCTCCATGATCAATAACCAAGAGGCTGCAGTCAAATACTGCTACTGTCACTTTGAAGATTTTCTAAGGGCACAAGTGGCACACTTGCTCTCCGGCCTTTGGGAGAGGCATGTTCTTGGGCAGGGCTGGCTACGGCAAGAGGGAACCAATTCCTTTCCCCTTTAGGCACCCTCTACCTGGCAGCTCTTAAAACTAAGAAAAAATATGATATACACACACATTATATATATATATATATATACACACACACACACACACACACGTATATCTATTTATGCACATATTGGGGCCAATTTGATTTGCTAGTATTAGACAATAAACTGTACAAGGAAATTTATTATCTCAGTGTCTTTATTTAGCATAAAAGTGGCCTTAGAAGAAGGGTGAAGGTTAGATAGATGGAATCTCTGTCAGGGGACAAACAGCTGTAGCATCCCCTTAGCATCTTTCTAGCCAATGAGCCCCCTCCCCAGGAGGAGGGATGGCCTGACTGAAACAGGTGAGAGTTTGCTTCCCCCTTTCAGCAGCATTCTTTTTAGATTTAGGTACTGAAGAATCCCAGTGAGTTCTGCATTTGTATCTTGCAAGTTTGTATAAACCCAATACAGGAAATAAAATGAATGGTTTGTATATGTGGTGTGTGTCTCCTACTCGGTGTCTGC